CTACATTAGCCCTGTTAAGCCCCAGTTTCAAGCTCACAGTCTTCCCAGCTCTATGTCTTCCCTCTGTTTCAGTTCTTCCCATCACCTCTCCACCTTCTTAGGTTGTCCCTGACCTCTTCCTCTCCTAGTCCCCTTAATCCCTCTGATGAGCCTAGCCTGGTGCTTCCTTCCATGGCTTCCTTGAGCATCTTCTTTGGGCTACCTCTGGTGGCTAGAGCTCCTCTGGTCTCAAGTTCTCCACCTCTGTCCCCTGGGCTCTCTGTGCTCCCACCAAGGCTGACTCTTGTGGCTCCTTCTCTCAGGAGTTTCTGCCTTTCCTCTCCCCCACCCCCAATCCCCTGCACCTGCCTCCTCAGGGGCTCCCTTGTTGTCTCCCTGTCTGTGCCCCTCTCTCTCCTCCCCCATCCTGATTTCTCTCCCCCCCACCCCCCCCCCCACCCCTTTCCCAGGGCACTCTTCTGTCCTCTGTTCCTCTGCCGCTGTTCCCATCTCCATGACCCCCGATCTCTTCTGGTCTGGCTCTGTAGACCTCTGTCTCCCCCTATCTAGTGGTACCCCTCTTCTCCCCATTTTTGTCTCCACTCTAACTCTCCCACTAGTTGTCCCAGTCTTCCTCCTTCTTGGTTCTGTGTCTCCCACAGACACACAATTTCCCTCTCTAGCTAAGTCTCTCACCTCTGCGTCTTCCCCCTGACTCTTCTTTTCCTCCTTTGTCTCTCCCTCTCTCCTCCTCCTTTTCCTATCTCTGTCTCTTCCCCCTTATCTCTCTGATTCTCCTTGGTCTCTCTGGCTCTGACTTTCCCTCTATATCCGCCCCCCCGCCCCCTCATATCTCTGTCTCTTCATCTCTCTCTGGCCCTTGCTCCCTCATTCCCTCCCTCTCTCTATTCCTCGGCTCTCTCCGGCTCCCTCTCTCGCCTCGGATGACAGCGCTGCCTCTTTTGTTGGCTCCGCAGCCAATCGCGGCCGCTGACGACACGGGGGCCGGGGCTATAAAGGGCCTGGCCCGGGCTCGGGCCCCCCCAGCCGCCCGCCCCGGCCGCCCGCCCGCCCCGCCCGCGCGCCCGCCGCCCCCGGCCCCCCGGGTCCCCCCTCGGCCGGGCAGCCCCCAATCCCGCGCCGCCCGGACCCCCTCCTCCTCCCTCCCTCCTCCCTCCGCCCCCTCCCCGCGGGACTCCGGCGTCCCCGCCCCCCAGTCCTCCCTCCCCTCCCCTCCAGCATGGTGCTCGCGGCCCCGCTGCTGCTGGGCTTCCTGCTCCTCGCCCTGGAGCTGCGGCCCCGGGGGGAGGCGGCCGAGGGCCCCGCGGCGGCGGCGGCGGCGGCGGCGGCGGCGGCAGCGGCGGGGGTCGGGGGGGAGCGCTCCAGCCGGCCAGCCCCGTCCGTGGCGCCCGAGCCGGACGGCTGCCCCGTGTGCGTTTGGCGGCAGCACAGCCGCGAGCTGCGCCTAGAGAGCATCAAGTCGCAGATCTTGAGCAAACTGCGGCTCAAGGAGGCGCCCAACATCAGCCGCGAGGTGGTGAAGCAGCTGCTGCCCAAGGCGCCGCCGCTGCAGCAGATCCTGGACCTACACGACTTCCAGGGCGACGCGCTGCAGCCCGAGGACTTCCTGGAGGAGGACGAGTACCACGCCACCACCGAGACCGTCATTAGCATGGCCCAGGAGAGTAAGTGGGCTGCGGGGCGCGAGCAGTGGGGTTTTGCTGATGCTGTGCCCTTCTCTCTTATCAGCGGACCCAGCAGTACAGACAGATGGCAGCCCTCTCTGCTGCCATTTTCACTTCAGCCCCAAGGTGATGTTCACAAAGGTACTGAAGGCCCAGCTGTGGGTGTACCTACGGCCTGTACCCCGCCCAGCCACAGTCTACCTGCAGATCTTGCGACTAAAACCCCTAACTGGGGAAGGGACCGCAGGGGGAGGGGGCGGAGGCCGGCGTCACATCCGTATCCGCTCACTGAAGATTGAGCTGCACTCACGCTCAGGCCATTGGCAGAGCATCGACTTCAAGCAAGTGCTACACAGCTGGTTCCGCCAGCCACAGAGCAACTGGGGCATCGAGATCAACGCCTTTGATCCCAGTGGCACAGACCTGGCTGTCACCTCCCTGGGGCCGGGAGCCGAGGGGCTGGTGAGCAGGGGGCCTGAGGTGGTGGATATGTGTCACATTTCTTTCCCCTCTCCCTGACCCTCAGCATCCATTCATGGAGCTTCGAGTCCTAGAGAACACAAAACGTTCCCGGCGGAACCTGGGTCTGGACTGCGACGAGCACTCAAGCGAGTCCCGCTGCTGCCGATATCCCCTCACAGTGGACTTTGAGGCTTTCGGCTGGGACTGGATCATCGCACCTAAGCGCTACAAGGCCAACTACTGCTCCGGCCAGTGCGAGTACATGTTCATGCAAAAATATCCGCATACCCATTTGGTGCAGCAGGCCAATCCAAGAGGCTCTGCTGGGCCCTGTTGTACCCCCACCAAGATGTCCCCAATCAACATGCTCTACTTCAATGACAAGCAGCAGATTATCTACGGCAAGATCCCTGGCATGGTGGTGGATCGCTGTGGCTGCTCTTAAGGTGGGGGATAGAGGATGCCTCCCCCACAGACCCTACCCCAAGACCCCTAGCCCTGCCCCCATCCCCCCAAGCCCTAGAGCTCCCTCCACTCTTCCCGCGAACATCACACCGTTCCCCGACCAAGCCGTGTGCAATACAACAGAGGGAGGCAGGTGGGAATTGAGGGTGAGGGGTTTGGGGGAAAGGGGAAGCAGGGGCATAGTCAGGGTGGGGAGTGTTTGAAGTTTGCAGATGAGAAGGTTTGACAAAAAGACAGAGAGATGTAGAGACAGTGATAGAGACAGAGGAACAAAAAGAGCAGCAGTGAGAAGGCAAAGAGAGAGGCAGAAGAGACAGACGAGGCAGAGACAAAACACTGAGAAAGAGACTGAAATGGAGTAATAAATGAAAGCCCCACACCAAGCCTCCTTTCTTCCACTGGCAAGGTGAGGGGCTTGGTATAGTTTGGGGAGATCCCCTGACTATTCAGTAGGAGAAGAAATCAAAAATCCATTCTTTTCTCCTTCTCTCCCTCCAACAGTGGCCAGGGGAAGGGGAAGTGAGGGCAGGGGCAAAAAGATTTGGGAATTTTTATTTATTTATTTATTGTGACTTTTCATTTTTTTGGTATTTGGCTTTACTGGAATAGGAGGGCCCCTGCCCACTGTGCCCCGTTTATCCCTTATTCCCCAAACCCTGCTCTCCCCAACACCTACTCACTTAAGCACTTGTATAAAGCCTCCAGGGTTGGGAATGGGAGTAAAGGGCAAGAGGGCGGACACATGAAGTTTAGTTTCTAACCCATCATCACCCTAACTCAACCTTTTCTGAGCCAAATGGCTTGAATTGAAGCCAGTTGTCATGGAAATAGTAAGAGGTTAGGGTTTAAGAGCTGGGGATGCGGGGGTGGGAGAGAGAACCCTCAACATCCAGGATCTATATAATGAGAGCTACTTTAAACCCTCAGGTCCACCCTCATGATGCTGAGTTATTTAGCCAGAGGGTGCAGCCTGCTTATGCCCAAATTCCCTCAGCCAAGAGAGAGACCAAAGAGCCTCTGGAATGGCCCTGCTCCCAGCCTCTATCTTCAGGTCAATTAGAGAGAGTATAGAGACCCCAGAGTCCCCTGGGTCTGGAAAGCGTTAGGAGAGGTCAAGAAAGGAGCAGTAAGGAGGCTGAAGGTTACAGGGCATTTGAATCCAAATCACTGCTCTGGGCTAGGGAATAGAGCCAGCAGACCAAGGTGGGAAGGATTCTGGAAGGGGGACATTTTAGTCTCCTAACCCCAAAGCTCAGGGTGGAAGAGGGGAGAACAAGGAAGCAGAGTGTATAATTATTTTTTCCTTTTATTTTTGGAATCTAACAGTACCTGGCAGCAGGGAGGGGAAAGTACAGTGGGGAAAAGCATCTGACAAGGCCAGTTAGAACAGAGGATGGGAAGGATGGAGACTCCCGGGCTTGGAAGGCTAGGAAGCAGGCAGAGACTGGTTGCCATTTCAAGTCACTAGCTAGGCCCATTCATTCCTCCCACAACCCTGACCCATTCTCCTCTGGACTCACTGTGCCTCAGTTTCTTCCCCTCAATGGAATGAGAAATGACAGCACCCGCCACAGCCAAGAGATGAATTCTGAGCACTTACCACGGGCACTTTATGGACATAAAATACCTCTCGCTGTGGGACAGATAACCAGGGCACCAGAGTAGTGGTGAAGAGATGTGAGGCTTAAGAGGAGTCACAGGCTTCAGAGTACAAGTTCCCCTCTGCCTCCCAGCTGGACAGTGCCTAGAAGCCAAGGAGTTGAGAATCTCCTGATCCACACCCTATCCTTACTTCACCACCAGGCCTCTTGGCTCCAGGCAAGAGCTTAGAGGATGTCAGGAGAGGTGGGGGTAAGAATCTTCAGCAAAACTGTCACTCTAAGTAGAGCCAGCAGTTACGGGTCTGATAAAAACAGTACTGAACTAAAGTAAAGCCCAAGCTGGTGAGCAAAACTGGATGGCTCATTCTTCCCAAGAGCATGACTCTCCCCCTTGGCCAGTTGGTGGAAGGGGCAAAGGTATGTGACCACCCTTGAGAAGGTGATGTTGGTGAGCTTTAACATCTTATTCCTATTCTTATAGTGAGAAAGTGAAACAAGATCTTTCAGTAGAGGAATGGGCAGGGCTGTTAGGCTCTTCAGCTTGCCTTCACCCATATAGCAGCTATGCTAACCCCAAGCCTCTCTGGCCCTGTTCTTCATCCTTCCTTCTGCCCCAATCCTGAAGGACAAGACACACCCGGCCATCAACACCACTCACATTTCCTTGGTGGAAGGAAAGGAACAGAGAAGTGAAGAACAGATACCTCCCTCCAAGGTCAAATGCCTCGTGATCTTGGCAGAGTAGGGATTGGGCAATAAGCATCAGGTATCTTCCCTCTACAGATTCTAGAGAGCTGGGGCATTAAATATGGGGGACACTTAGAATACAGCTCCTTAAATACCACCAAATAAAGACCTTTGTGTGTGTGTGGTGGGTGGGGGGGGGGCAGGGGTCTTTCTCTTATGAACATAAATCTGTGAGCTGAAGTCTCATTCCCCTGTTCCTCCCTACCCCCAAAGAGGCACAGAGTGAAGGGACTTGGGGGGCACAGCTCAGCAACCCAGTGGGAGTTAGCACCCCCTCCCACCTTATGATGTGTGTGGACCTGGCCAGTGCCCCTCTGAACATATCATTATTAGTGTAATTATCATTTATTTTGTGTATTTGTCACATTGTGTGCATGACAGCCTTTGTTAAGGGTGTCTGAGGAGTATGGAGCTGACAGGGGCATTGGAATGCCAGGAAAGAACTTCTTCAACTGAGATCAAGGCTTCCTGGAGGGAACCACTGCAAAAAGGCCATCAGGCAGTTTTCAAGTTATGTGACAGAGGGCAAAGACGGCCATAGGGTGCTCTGAGTTTTGGGATGGTCACATGACACAATCCAGCACTTGAACCTGAAAAAAAAAATAAAAGCGGTCAAAGAGTTTAGAATTCAGTGCTGAGCTCTTCTCCCTAATCAAGTGCCACATTTACACCTTGGAGAACCGGAGGTGAAGAGGATCTGAGACAGGAAACCTCGTGTTCAATGACTAAGAAGATGGGGTCCTGGAGCAAGACAGAAAACACTAAGGGCATGGTGGTATAAGGTTTGGGACATGCAGGCCAAGGAAGGATGGAAAGAGGACAGGAAACTGGGGGTACCTAGAACAACCCCTCTCTGAAAAGCTTGAGCCAAAACAGTCCCAAAGACAACAAGACCCCTCTCCCAGCCTCCACAGAATGGAAGATCTAAAGGTTCTCTTGAGATGATCCAGCTAGTATGGAAGATCTAAAGGTTCTCTTGAGATGATCCAGCTAGTGTCCTATTCTCCTGCAGTCCCTGTTCCTAGGTTTCCTCAACGAAGTTTGACAAAAATCTAAACCAACATAGCCAACGAACTTGCCTTGTTACACAAGAGTGGCTAAAATAGCATCTCAAATATTCTTTCAGTTCACTGTAAAAATTTTTCCCATGTACCTAGAGCACAATTCCCCAGGAATATGAGTTGGGAATGGCAAAAGAATATTGCCTGACTCACATTTTTCAAAAATAAGGAAAGCTGGCTGGGCGCAGTGGCTTACATCTGTAATCCCAGCACTTTGGGGGGCCGAGGCGGGCGGATCATGCAAGGTCCGGAGTTCGAGACCATGCTGGCCAACATTGTGAAACCTCATCTCTACTAAAATACCCAAAATTAGCCGGGCGTGGTGGCGTGCGCCTGTAATCCCAGCTACATGGAAGGCTGAGGCAGAAGAATCGCTTGAACCCAGGTGGCGGAGGTTGCAGTGAGCTGAGATCGCACCACTGCACTCTAGCATGGTGACAGAGTGAGACTCCCATCTCCAAAAAAAAAAAAAAAAAAAAAAAAAGGAAAGCAGGACCCAGTGGTGTGCTCCTGTAGTTCCAGCTATTCAGGAGGCTGTGGCAGGAGGACCACTTGAGGCCAGAGGGTCAAGGCTGCAGTGTGCTATAATTGGGCCTGTAAATAGCCACTGTACTCCAAGCTGAGCAACACAGTAAGACACTGTCTCTAAAAATAATTAAAGTAAAATAAAAATAAGGAAAGCTCCTGTGACATCAACCTGATCCAGAATTGGGGACAGCGCTACTGCGGGTTCAATGTACTGCCATGTTTTCCCTGTCTTATCAGTTCTATCAGCACACTGACCCCACTCGAGACCAACTACAAGACTAAGGCTGGAAGTGGTTGAGTAGCAGAAGTGTTATGTATTCTATCTTCCCAAGGGAACCATATCCACATCTACCCCTAACTTTGGCCTGAGCTGAAAATGGGTTTTCTCTCCCTGTGGCTCATTTGTTTCCTATATTGAGAGAACACCCAAAAAAAGACTACTCAAGATGACTTTTTACAAGTCTTTTCTTTATCCTAAAACATCCTCCAACCGAAGGCATGGGAAGCTATCCTATACTCTGACCTTGCCTATATTTTAAATGGCAGGGGCCCCAAGCTAAGAATCAGCAGGCAGTGGCATCTACAGCTTCTGGTCTGTAGTGGCGTAGAAGCAGGAAAATCAATGCTCCAAAGCAACAATGTCCAGCTTTCCTGCCAGTGAGCTGGGCTTGAGGGAGTGAATGGGACTCTTTCTGCCTTTTCTTTTTCTCAAAATACGACTGCATTAACTGGGTGTATGCACACACAAACATGTTCAAACTAGGGCACTCATACCTAGCTAGAACCTACTCAGGGAAAGAAATATGTATTTCCACAGTACCCTGATCACCCAGTAAAAGCTAATATTTATTGAATAATTACTATGCAAATTATGGTAAGCAAATTGTAGTGTGAATACATGATATGAGAATATCACTTAATTCACACAGCAACCTTCACAATGGGGTTCCTTTTGGTACAGTCTGAAAAGAGAATGATTATCTGCGCAGGGTCTCAGAGCTAGTGTGGTAGAATAAGAAATTAAACCTAAGTAGTTGCTAAACAATATTACATTCTAATCTATCCTATTGAAAGTGATCCGGGAGGTAGAAACCTAAATACAGGAATAACATAAGGGAAAGAGATAACAAGAAAGTTAGGGACACCTTGGACTCAAAGAATCTGGAAAGATGTGAAACCTGTAATTTTAAATCCCTTTGGAAGGGAAAAACAAGAAAAGTCTAGATATGGCAAGAGAAGGGGAGGTTAAATTTTGGGGGGATTCCAATAATCAGAAATAAGTGGCATTGCCAGAGGCCCTCATATAAGAGAACAGCAAAAAAGTTATCCTCCCTTAAGTTCCTCCCTCACTCCTCATATCAGACACAGCAAGAGAACTCAGCTCAACACCAAGAAGTCCTGCCCTTATTCACACCTTCCTTCCTATAGCCCTCATCCTCACAGAAGCTTCTAGCCTCTATCTTCAGCAGTTCTTAAGAGGTGGGGTGGGGGGCTGGGCAGTTTAGAGTGAGAGTGGAAAAAAAGAATAATCCTAGAGAACCATAAAAAAGTACAGATTTACAGCTGAGGAAGCTAGTTCTCCCCACAGCTTTTATAGACTCCCTCATTAAGAGCTTCCAGGTATGCAGAGAATGTCACAGCTTCAGGAATTGGAATCAGTTAACCACATCTGGATGCTGGATCAACTATAGTAGGGAAACGGGGAGAGGAAGGAAGGGTACTAAGATCTCAGGTAAACAATTACAAGCCTCAATGTCTGTTCCATCTCCAAACGGAATTACTATTTTAAAACTGAATTGGGAAAAAGGCATCCTGAACTATTCATGCTCAAAGAGTATGTGGAGAATGACTATAATGAGATAGGAAGGGGAGGACTTCATCTGGCTTGGAGGTTAGAGACTTCTGACCAACATAGGAACAGCTGCTGAAATGGGATGAAAGAGGTTAATAAGAAAAAAAAAAAAATCCTCACAAATTGGAAAACACTGTTCAAAGATCTAGGGGAAGTAAGATGAGTGAGGAGAATAATTAGGCTTCAAGAAGAGAATCCTGGCAAGTAAGGCTGAATATCTTTCTGGAAGGTTATAGAGGATAAAGAGACGAAGAAAACTTCCAAAAGATCCACTGTTCCACTTCATAATCAGCATCTGCTCTATTCCCTCATGTATTTTTCTCTTTTTAAAACCATATTCAGGAAGAAACCATTAGTGAATCTATAATCTCTCAAGTTACAAATCAGATCTATTCTGTTTTCAGATGAAGGCAGAGTAGAGAGAGGAAAAGCTAGCCCCAAGATCAGAGCCTGAGGTAAAGAAAAGGAAGGCAGACAGAAAAGAGGGAAAAGGGAAGGTCATTCCAATTTTAAGGTTTATTTGGTTGAAGAGGTGTCAAAAATTTAACCAGCATTCCCTTTTGTTCACTTCTCCAAAGTCTCAGAATGGGGCAAACTTCACAACAAATGGGCAGCAGTTTTTGGATCTGCTCTCCAAGGCACAATTTTTCTAAATTATCTAAACTTTAGGTCCCTGCTTTCCTCACCAACCAGAGACTTTGGAGAAATAAAGAGATATCTTGACATTAGAAAGGTGATCAAACTATTACCATTTCATTAAGCACAAAACCAGGCAGGTTTTAGTAGAAATAAGGATAAAGGATTACACCACAGCAACATGGGACCTGATCATAGTACCAAAGTCTTCAGGTAAGGTGTCAGGCTCCTAAGTCTTATTACCAAAAATAGCTCAAACAAAAACCGAGCTTATATAAAGATTAAGAGGAGAAATTCTGCAATAACATATCCAAAAAGATTAAGCAGGTTTCAGATCTACATGAACTTGAAGCCTCCAGTTCCACTGCTTATGTTCCCAATGATTTAGCTAACAATGCGTAACAGCTCTGACATCCTCTGTCATGCTTTGATTCTGCATACAAAATTTCTTCTGTCTCTGAGGGATATCCAGCCCATCTCCCTTCCTGAACTGACTGACCAACATAGTATCGTATCACATCACCCTTGAAATCAGGGCCCTTTTCCTTTAATGTGGGACCCTGGACTCCATTTTATCCAAGAAAAAGTCTGCATTATTAGCTAATAACAGAAGGCTACTAATCACTGCCCTTGTATTTATATCCTTTGCAACACCTAAAACCTCCCATGTTCTGTTTTATTTCAGTGGGTCACTACAAGCTGCTGGAGCAAAGACTTGGTGGGTGGGTAACTTAACCTCTTCACAGAGGATAAAAAATGCTTGTGAGTATGACAGAAGGGAATAAACAGGCTTAAAGGGTAAACTCAGTCCTTTTCCTTGTCTTCTCTTCTAAGGGATAAAGGTATTATGGCCAATTCTCTATAATATTTGCCCCTGAAGCTCCCCTTATCTGGTCTAATCTAGCTCCAATAAATCAAAGGAGCACCTAATAAAACACATTGTTCTCTTTTCTATTTTTTTTTATTAAC